AAATGTGCTTAAATACGCATTCAAATTGTATTCTTTTAATGAATTTTAATATTCTCAACTAGTATCAATGCTTTGTCATTATTAAGTGTTGACTTCAATATTTCCCTCCCCTCACCGCAACTCCTAGCACACATGCACTCGAAATGTTCTCAAATGATATGTATTGAGCGCATGTGACTAACAACACAGCCACCTAAGCCCTGACTTGCCGGACACGAACGGACGATTAATTGGAATAATTGTAACAGGGTTTCTATAAACAGTGCTTCCTGGAGGCTTGCCCCGCGTCTAGCGCTGCACCGTCAGGAGTTAACCACTCCTACGACACCCGCCGCCACACGGTGAGAAGCCCGGGAAAGACGCGCCACGCTCCCATGTGATAGTTTCACTTGTCTTTTTGGTTAGTTCTGCTACCCTAGTTCATGTCCCCGCGAGAGGAAACGTATTCCCCCTCACATTAGACAGAAGAGCCTCGATTCACCGTGGAGGCTGACGGAGGGCCACTCCAGCAACTGAGCAGCTCGGACTTGGCACAGGCAGGGTCCAGCCTACCCGCGGCCGGCGCGGCGCCTCAGCAACACCCCCTCCCCCGGAAGTTTGTGCGTCTCAGATGTAAGGTCTGGGAGTCACCTTGACCCCCCTGGAGCGGTGGGGAAAGTTAGCCCTGAGCCCGAGGGGGCGTGAGTGAAACCAAAGAGCACTTTCGCGAGTCAGTTACGCCGTCACGGTTTTTTGGTTTCAAGGTAGCTGAAGACCTAGAGAGTTTAAGGGTGGCCAGAGCAGGTGGCAGGACTCCGCCCACCACCACGCTTCCCTTCCTTCAGCCCGCACGCTTCACTCCCCTCATGGGGTCTCGCCTCTCAGGCGCGCGCGAAGAGTTGTCGCGCGGTGCGTCCTGGGAATTGTAGTCCCGACGCGGAGAGTCGCCTCAGGAGAAATGACTCTGGCCTACATACCCCACAGTGCCTTGCGGCGCAGGCCGCTCCCGGATGTGTGCCTGGCGCCGGAAGAGAAGACGGCCCCCCTCTCTCGGCCCGGCCATCTTGTGGGAAGAGCTGAAGCAGGCGCTCTTGGCTCGGCGCGGCCCGCTGCAATCCGTGGAGGAACGCGCCGCCGAGCCACCATCATGCCTGGGCACTTACAGGAAGGCTTCGGCTGCGTGGTCACCAACCGATTCGACCAGTTATTTGACGACGAATCGGACCCCTTCGAGGTGCTGAAGGCAGCAGAGAACAAGAAAAAAGAAGCCGGCGGGGGCGGCGTTGGGGGCCCTGGGGCCAAGAGCGCAGCTCAGGCCGCGGCCCAGACCAACTCCAACGCGGCAGGCAAACAGCTGCGCAAGGAGTCCCAGAAAGACCGCAAGAACCCGCTGCCCCCCAGCGTTGGCGTGGTTGACAAGAAAGAGGAGACGCAGCCGCCCGTGGCGCTTAAGAAAGAAGGTAAAGCAGGGGCAGAATGTGGGGGAGACTGGATTTGCTTATGCAGGTTATCTTATCGTTTTAGGAATAAGACGAGTTGGAAGAAGACCTGATCAACAACTTCAGGGTGAAGGGAAAATAATTGATAGAAGACCAGAAAGGCGACCACCTCGTGAACGAAGATTCGAAAAGCCACTTGAAGAAAAGGGTGAAGGAGGCGAATTTTCAGTTGATAGGTAAGTTGTTTCTTGTTTTTGAGCCAGGGTCTATGGAAGTATAATTTATTTGTTTATATTATAGACCGATTATTGACCGACCTATTCGAGGTCGTGGTGGTCTTGGAAGAGGTCGAGGGGGCCGTGGACGTGGAATGGGCCGAGGAGATGGATTTGATTCTCGTGGCAAACGTGAATTTGATAGGCATAGTGGAAGTGATAGATCGTAAGTCTTACTGGTTTTTATTTTACTTTAATTAAAGAGTATTATGTTAACTCAGTTTTGTTAGTTCTTTTTCACATTACAGTGGCCTGAAGCACGAGGACAAACGTGGAGGTAGCGGATCTCACAACTGGGGAACTGTCAAAGACGAATTAACGTTGGTATTCTGATTTTCTTAAAAATTCTATACTAGATGCCTTTCTTTTTCTTTCTTTCCTTAGAGAGTCCCCCAAATACATTCAGAAACAAATATCTTATAATTACAGTGACTTGGATCAATCAAATGTGACTGAGGAAACACCTGAAGGTGAAGAACATCATCCAGTGGCAGACACTGAAAATAAGTAAGTGGTATTGCGTGTAATAGTAATGACCCACCAGGTATAAAACTTGAAAACCTTTTCACAGGGAGAATGAAGTTGAAGAGGTAAAAGAGGAGGGTCCAAAAGAGATGACTTTGGATGAGTGGAAGGCTATTCAAAATAAGGACCGGGCAAAAGTAGAATTTAATATCCGAAAACCAAATGAAGGTGCTGATGGGCAGTGGAAGAAGGGATTTGTTCTTCATAAATCAAAGAGTGAAGAGGTAAAATTAAGTTTTGTCGTGTTTGAAAATGTAATAACACAATCATCTTCACTTATATTTTTAGGCTCATGCTGAAGATTCGGTTATGGACCATCATTTCCGGAAGCCAGCAAATGATATAACGTCTCAGCTGGAGATCAATTTTGGAGACCTTGGCCGCCCAGGACGTGGCGGCAGGGGAGGACGAGGTGGACGTGGGCGTGGTGGGCGCCCAAACCGTGGCAGCAGGACCGACAAGGTAATTTAAGACTTTCTTTTCCTTTTACATAAAACTGTGGTTAATTTTGGTTTTTCTTTTTCAGTCAAGTGCTTCTGCTCCTGATGTGGATGACCCAGAGGCATTCCCAGCTCTGGCTTAACTGGATGCCATAAGACAACCCTGGTTCCTTTGTGAACCCTTCTGTTCAAAGCTTTTGCATGCTTAAGGATTCCAAACGACTAAGAAATTAAAAAAAAAAAGACTGTCATTCATACCATTCACACCTAAAGACTGAATTTTATCTGTTTTAAAAATGAACTTCTCCCGCTACACAGAAGTAACAAATATGGTAGTCAGTTTTGTATTTAGAAATGTATTGGTAGCAGGGATGTTTTCATAATTTTCAGAGATTATGCATTCTTCATGAATACTTTTGTATTGCTGCTTGCAAATATGCATTTCCAAACTTGAAATATAGGTGTGAACAGTGTGTACCAGTTTAAAGCTTTCACTTCATTTGTGTTTTTTAATTAAGGATTTAGAAGTTCCCCCAATTACAAACTGGTTTTAAATATTGGACATACTGGTTTTAATACCTGCTTTGCATATTCACACATGGTCAACTGGGACATGTTAAACTTTGATTTGTCAAATTTTATGCTGTGTGGAATACTAACTATATGTATTTTAACTTAGTTTTAATATTTTCATTTTTGGGGAAAAATCTTTTTTCACTTCTCATGATAGCTGTTATATATATATGCTAAATCTTTATATACAGAAATATCAGTACTTGAACAAATTCAAAGCACATTTGGTTTATTAACCCTTGCTCCTTGCATGGCTCATTAGGTTCAAATTATAACTGATTTACATTTTCAGCTATATTTACTTTTTAAATGCTTGAGTTTCCCATTTTAAAATCTAAACTAGACATCTTAATTGGTGAAAGTTGTTTAAACTACTTATTGTTGGTAGGCACATCGTGTCAAGTGAAGTAGTTTTATAGGTATGGGTTTTTTCTCCCCCTTCACCAGGGTGGGTGGAATAAGTTGATTTGGCCAATGTGTAATATTTAAACTGTTCTGTAAAATAAGTGTCTGGCCATTTGGTATGATTTCTGTGTGTGAAAGGTCCCAAAATCAAAATGGTACATCCATAATCAGCCACCATTTAACCCTTCCTTGTTCTAAAACAAAAACCAAAGGGCGCTGGTTGGTAGGGTGAGGTGGGGGAGTATTTTAATTTTTGGAATTTGGGAAGCAGACAGCTTTACTTTGTAAGGTTGGAACAGCAGCACTATACATGAAATATAAACCAAAAACCTTTACTGTTTCTAAATTTCCTAGATTGCTATTATTTGGTTGTAAGTTGAGTATTCCACAGAAAGTGGTAATTATCTCTTCTCTCTTCCTCCATTAGAAAATTAGGTAAATAATGGATTCCTATAATGGGAGCATCACCACTTATTAAAACACACATAGAATGATGAATTAAAAAAGTTTTCTAGGATTGTCTTTTATTCTGCCACATTTATTGATAAACAGTGAAGGAATTTTTAAAAAATTTTTAAGAATTGTTTGTCACGTCATTTTTAGAAATGTTCTACCTGTATATGGTAATGTCCAGTTTTAAAAATATTGGACATCTTCAATCTTAAACATTTCTATTTAGCTGATTGGTTCTCACATATACTTCTAAAAGAAACTTTTATGTTATAAGAGTTACTTTTTGGATAAGATTTATTAATCTCAGTTACCTACTATTCTGACATTTTAGGAAGGAGGTAATTGTTTTTAATGATGGATAAACTTGTGCTGGTGTTTTGGATCTTATGATGCTGAGCATGTTCTGCACTGGTGCTAATGTCTAATATAATTTTATATTTACACACATACGTGCTACCCAGAGATTAATTTAGTCCATATGAACTATTGACCCATTGTTCATTGAGACAGCAACATACGCACTCCTAAATCAGTGTGTTTAGACTTTTCAAGTATCTAACTCATTTCCAAACATGTACCATGTTTTATAAACCTCTTGATTTCCAGCAACATACTATAGAAAACACCTGCTACTCAAAACACAACTTCTCAGTGTCATCCATTGCTGTCGTGAGAGACAACATAGCAATATCTGGTATGTTGCAAGCTTTCAAGATAGCCTGAACTTAAAAAGTTGGTGCATTAGTTGTATCTGATGGATATAAATTTGCCTCCTAGTTCACTTTGTGTCAAGAGCTAAAACTGTGAACCTAACTTTCTCTTATTGGTGGGTAATAACTGAAAATAAAGATTTATTTTCATGCTCACTTCTTAAAAGTCATAAAAACAATCAAATAGGATCATGTTTATTGTCATGTGTTTCCTGGTTTCTGACCTGTGTGCACACCCCTGTGTGTTTATAATTTTTAAATTGAATTTTATATGGGGTTTTTATTTGCTAAAAACCAGGCTGTTGAATCACATTTGGGAAGGGTACTTATCTTAATGACTAATGACTTAATTGGGAAAGTTGAATTCTTGTAAAATACAAAATCCAAGGACTTCTTGGATTTAATCTGATTGTCACTTCTTAGCAGATCACTTTTTTGATAATGAAAGTTAAGCATACTGAATGCTACTTTTGATTGACAAACTGGCTATAATAGTCTAGGGGAAAAATCCCTAAACAGATAAAGATTCCTAAAGTAATGGTGGCAGCTGATGTTTCAGTGAACTTTTATCTTGATGCGTTTAAATGGAAGTAATGCCAGACCTGAGATTTTTAAGGCATTTTTACAGCTTGTATTGAAATGATTGGAGACATGGTTTCTTTATTAGCTATTTTGAGACCTGTGGAGTTAAGCAAGACTTTTAAAAATTGGCACCATATACATCTAGTTAGTTCCTTTACTCTTATTTTTTTAAATAAAAGTAGTACACATCATTTCCAGGGTTGTAAATATATTTGGGGCTTGTTTTTGGTATGGATTTAAAAGGAGGATATTAAGTATTCATTCTAATTTTGTTATTTTTCTAGTTGCCAGAGATGGTTGCACTGAAATAGAACAGGGAGTTGCATACAAAGCCTAAATGTGTATTGGATTTCGAAAATACTAGGTTGGTGCAATTGGTTTTGTACCAACCTAACATGTCTTTAGGAAAGTACCATCATGTGGAAGGAAACAACAGGTGTTAAAAGGTTCAAAGGAATGAGAAATAGGAAGTTACTAGAACCTAACTGATGTTGACCTTAGAGGTAAGATTATTCAGGTATATTAGTGGACCTCCAGTCCAATGGTATAGCAAATTCCAGGGATCTCAGGTGCATGCAATTTTACTTTCTAAAGTAAACACTTAGAAAATAGATTATAACCCAGACGTTTTGGATTATACTGAGACAAATATGTAAATAAGTTTTAGCAAGTCTGAACATGTACCAGCGAGATCTTCAGGTTAACTAAGAAAAGCCCAGAAACTTCATTATTTACTGTGCTTTGTATGGCATAACTGGTAACAAGGCAGTAAAATGATACATATTTGAACTGGACCATAGTAATTAAATGATTTATCAATATCATTTGCAAGATAATTGTCAGGTTGAGTTAATAGTAAGTGGCAGCTTCCCAGAAATTTGGGTTATTTGGCCTAAGCTGTGCCCTGGGATTACCTCTTCATCTTCCTTGACTTTTAAGTTCAAATTTGGAGGTTATGTGAAGTGATTGAAATAAATCTTTCAGGCTGAGGAAGTCGGTAATTTCAAGAATATAGTGAAAACAAGGTTGTAATCTAAACATGAGAAGCTTAAGTTTAGGAAATGGTTAGAATATAAATTGCTAAAGCCATCATGATTTTGGCCACAGATGAAAATATGAACACTGGAAATGAGCGCCATTTAAATGAGATGCTGTATGTAAGCCAGGGGTCAGCAAAGTTCAGCCTGTGACCTGGTGTGTGTGGGGGTGTGTGTGTGTGTGTGTGTGTGTGTGTGTGTGTCCGTGTCCCTGAGTTAAGAATGGTTTTTAGGCTTGTATAGGATTAAAAAAAAAAAAAACCCACAGAAAAATGTAGGCAGCCCAGCATAAGATACCGCCTTTCACAGAAATGTTTGCTGACCCCGGAACTGTCACTCTCGGGTTACAAGAGTTTGTTTCTTTGAAACAGTCTGGCTCTGTCACCCAGGCTGGAGTGCAGTGGCATGATCTCAGGTCACTGCAGCCTCCACCTCCCGGGTTCAAGCAATTCTGCCTCAGCCTCCTGAGTAGCTGGGATTACAGGTGTGCACCACCACAGACAGCTAATTTTACAGGTGTACACCACCACACCCAAGAATCACTTGAACCCGGGAGGTGGGGGTTGCAGTGAGCCAAGATCATAGCACTGTACTCCAGTCTGGGTGACACACTGTCTGAAAAATAAAAGTTTAGTTCTAGGTACAAATTAAGTGGTCTACCCAACAGGAAGCTGTGAAATTAGAAGTAATTTTAAAGCATACTTTACACCTCTATATAATCAAAGTAAGGGCAAGATAAAACTTGTTAGTAAAACATGTTTTATTATTTTTTAGATAGGTAGCCTGCAACATAAAATATATTTTGAAAGCTGTTAAGGGGTGTATAATCTGTTAAAAAATACCATGATTAGTATTTCACATTTAGTGACTCAGATCCCTTTGTGTAAGTCCTTTGCGTTGTGCAAAGAGGTTTTTCTATGAGATGAGAATTATGAACACTTCATATAGGTAAATTCCATAGGTTGAGCTGGGGCAGAAATTAATGGCTCCTGGAGATTGCATCTTTTTTTTTTTTTTTTTGAGCTTAGAATTCCCATTTGGACAGAATTTAGCTTTTGTGCTGTTGATTACTTCTGTACTAAACTGGTAGCCAATTGTTCACTTCTAAATGGAAGGGAAAAAGTTACCCACACAAGTTAGAAAATGATTTACCGAATTATTTTTTTGAGTTAGTATGTATATACTGTTTTAAATCAGTAATGTTTGTTCCTTTTGCTGCCCATTTGGGAGTATGTGGCAATTCCTAGTGCTCTTGTATGACATTACTCTTCTTGAGACTTGTATATGCAAGAAAGTATATATAAAAGATGCCTGGTGGTAACTTTGTATCTGAGTTCTGATTCATTATGGACTTTTAGAAATCTATTTAGATAATTGGTTCATACTAGGTGCTCAATTACTCTGACCTTGTGTGGCTTAATCCTTAAATAGTTGCTTTAGGTGTTACTGGGTGGAAGCATGGAAAGTGAAGGGCTAATATTAAGGATTTTTATGTATTACTGAGTAGGGAAAGTGGGAAGTAGCTTATCTTTGGACAGTTGTATTACTTTGCACTAATCACCTTGTTTGCAGTTGTAGCTGATTCAGTTCTAGATTTTAGGACCAAAAAGATCTCTAATTTAAAGAAACAGTTTTTATATACCTAGAATGAAGATTCTGTTTAAAGCGGTTTTGGTTAACTTGGTTCTTGACATTTGCCTAAAATTTTGTTGGATTGGGACTAAAATGTTCTATTAGCCAATGAATAACGTCCAAGTAAATTTTTGTTTTATTTTGGGAACTTTGTATATTGAATTCTTTGTTTTACACGTA